AGTTGAGAAAGTGTTATTTATATGGGGGGTAGGGGTGCTGGAGATTATGAGACTAATAACAACCCTCTTAGCTCGCACCCTTTGGCACCACTACAGCTTCCAAACTCTGGGACTTTCTCGACTAGCTTCCCTTTGTTTAGCTGTGAAATGGAAGAAGCGGTCCGGGTGTGGCGGCTCATGCCTGTAACCTGAGCACTCTGGGAGGCGGAGGATCGCTTGAGTCCAGAAGTTCAAGACCAGCTTGGGCAACATAGGGTGACCCTCCACCCTCCCCCCGCCCCACCACATCGCTACAAAAAATTTTTAAAAATTAGCCGGGTGTGGTGGCGCAAGCCTGTAGTCTCAGCGGGAGCTGAGGGAGGAGAATCGCTTCAGCCCGGGAGGTCGAGGCTGTAGTGAGCCGAGATCGCGCTACTGCACTCCTGGGCGACAGAGCGAGACCCTGTCTCCAAAAAAAAAAAAAAAAGAAAAAAGAGGAAGTTGTATCCAATTCAGAAACGCGGTCCTTCGGGACCTGCTAGTTTTATACCCCGGAGGATCCTCCCCGGCGGGCTGGCACGGGAGGTGGAGAAAGAGGCTTGGGCGGCCCCGCTGTAGCCGCGTGTGGGAGGACGCACGGGCCTGCTTCAAAGCTTTGGGATAACAGCGCCTCCGGGGGATAATGAATGCGGAGCCTCCGTTTTCAGTCGACTTCAGATGTGTCTCCACTTTTTTCCGCTGTAGCCGCAAGGCAAGGAAACATTTCTCTTCCCGTACTGAGGAGGCTGAGGAGTGCACTGGGTGTTCTTTTCTCCTCTAACCCAGAACTGCGAGACAGAGGCTGAGTCCCTGTAAAGAACAGCTCCAGAAAAGCCAGGAGAGCGCAGGAGGGCATCCGGGAGGCCAGGAGGGGTTCGCTGGGGCCTCAACCGCACCCACATCGGTCCCACCTGCGAGGGGGCGGGACCTCGTGGCGCTGGACCAATCAGCACCCACCTGCGCTCACCTGGCCTCCTCCCGCTGGCTCCCGGGGGCTGCGGTGCTCAAAGGGGCAAGAGCTGAGCGGAACACCGGCCCGCCGTCGCGGCAGCTGCTTCACCCCTCTCTCTGCAGCCATGGGGCTCCCTCGTGGACCTCTCGCGTCTCTCCTCCTTCTCCAGGTACTCCACAGCCTCGCCGTGGCCCCGACCGGCAGCCTCCTTCACTCTCTGCCCTCGGGCGCAGGTTTGCTGGCTGCAGTGCGCGGCCTCCGAGCCGTGCCGGGCGGTCTTCAGGGAGGCTGAAGTGACCTTGGAGGCGGGAGGCGCGGAGCAGGAGCCCGGCCAGGCGCTGGGGAAAGGTAAGATCCTCAGGGTGGAACCGCAGGGTAGGTTCCTAATGCTCTCTCTTCCCCTTCCCCACAGTATTCATGGGCTGCCCTGGGCAAGAGCCAGCTCTGTTTAGCACTGATAATGATGACTTCACTGTGCGGAATGGCGAGACAGTCCAGGTAAAATACCATGTCCACCTGCAGGACAAAAGACATCTGGGTTAAGGAGTTTCTCTCCTTGCAGGAAAGAAGGTCACTGAAGGAAAGGAATCCATTGAAGATCTTCCCATCCAAACGTATCTTACGAAGACACAAGAGAGATTGGGTGGTTGCTCCAATATCTGTCCCTGAAAATGGCAAGGGTCCCTTCCCCCAGAGACTGAATCAGGTACGACTGTGCCTTCTCCTGGGAAGCATTGGCTTTGTCAGCTGCCATTTTCTTTTCCCTCCAGCTCAAGTCTAATAAAGATAGAGACACCAAGATTTTCTACAGCATCACGGGGCCGGGGGCAGACAGCCCCCCTGAGGGTGTCTTCGCTGTAGAGAAGGAGACAGGCTGGTTGTTGTTGAATAAGCCACTGGACCGGGAGGAGATTGCCAAGTATGAGGCAAGTAGCCTTTAGTGTCTACTGTAAATGTCCCGGGCTGACCCCAGAGCTGTGTACCCCACAGCTCTTTGGCCACGCTGTGTCAGAGAATGGTGCCTCAGTGGAGGACCCCATGAACATCTCCATCATCGTGACCGACCAGAATGACCACAAGCCCAAGTTTACCCAGGACACCTTCCGAGGGAGTGTCTTAGAGGGAGTCCTACCAGGTAAGAGGACTGGGAAGGGGACTGCTACGGGGGGGAGGAAAAGATACTCATCCCTTCTCTCCAGGTACTTCTGTGATGCAGGTGACAGCCACGGATGAGGATGATGCCATCTACACCTACAATGGGGTGGTTGCTTACTCCATCCATAGCCAAGAACCAAAGGACCCACACGACCTCATGTTCACCATTCACCGGAGCACAGGCACCATCAGCGTCATCTCCAGTGGCCTGGACCGGGAAGTGAGTGGCCCTTAGGGAAAGTACTGCCTACCCACAATGGGCTTCCCCTCTCCTTTCTCCCCAGAAAGTCCCTGAGTACACACTGACCATCCAGGCCACAGACATGGATGGGGACGGCTCCACCACCACGGCAGTGGCAGTAGTGGAGATCCTTGATGCCAATGACAATGCTCCCATGTTTGACCCCCAGAAGGTAATGCCCCTTCCTCACTCAGTCCCTCATCACTCTGATAGTGCTGTGCTTCTCACACTGACAGTACGAGGCCCATGTGCCTGAGAATGCAGTGGGCCATGAGGTGCAGAGGCTGACGGTCACTGATCTGGACGCCCCCAACTCACCAGCGTGGCGTGCCACCTACCTTATCATGGGCGGTGACGACGGGGACCATTTTACCATCACCACCCACCCTGAGAGCAACCAGGGCATCCTGACAACCAGGAAGGTGAGTCAGTTCGGGCCTCAGACAATGGCTATTGGTCCAGGTCCTTCTTCCTCTTCTCTCCTAGGGTTTGGATTTTGAGGCCAAAAACCAGCACACCCTGTACGTTGAAGTGACCAACGAGGCCCCTTTTGTGCTGAAGCTCCCAACCTCCACAGCCACCATAGTGGTCCACGTGGAGGATGTGAATGAGGCACCTGTGTTTGTCCCACCCTCCAAAGTCGTTGAGGTCCAGGAGGGCATCCCCACTGGGGAGCCTGTGTGTGTCTACACTGCAGAAGACCCTGACAAGGAGAATCAAAAGATCAGGTACTCAGGAGCTGGGCTCAGTAAGCAGCACGTGGATGTACTCGTCTCAACTTTTCCTCTCCAGCTACCGCATCCTGAGAGACCCAGCAGGGTGGCTAGCCATGGACCCAGACAGTGGGCAGGTCACAGCTGTGGGCACCCTCGACCGTGAGGATGAGCAGTTTGTGAGGAACAACATCTATGAAGTCATGGTCTTGGCCATGGACAATGGTGAGAGCATCCTCCCAGCCCTCCCACAAGGGAGGGAGCTCATCATATGTGTCATTACAAACAGGAAGCCCTCCCACCACTGGCACGGGAACCCTTCTGCTAACACTGATTGATGTCAATGACCATGGCCCAGTCCCTGAGCCCCGTCAGATCACCATCTGCAACCAAAGCCCTGTGCGCCAGGTGCTGAACATCACGGACAAGGACCTGTCTCCCCACACCTCCCCTTTCCAGGCCCAGCTCACAGATGACTCAGACATCTACTGGACGGCAGAGGTCAACGAGGAAGGTACCTGAGTGAGTGGTGGTAGCGGGTGGGGTCCCACAGCTAATCAATGATCTGTTCACTCCAGGTGACACAGTGGTCTTGTCCCTGAAGAAGTTCCTGAAGCAGGATACATATGACGTGCACCTTTCTCTGTCTGACCATGGCAACAAAGAGCAGCTGACGGTGATCAGGGCCACTGTGTGCGACTGCCATGGCCATGTCGAAACCTGCCCTGGACCCTGGAAGGGAGGTTTCATCCTCCCTGTGCTGGGGGCTGTCCTGGCTCTGCTGTGTGAGTACCAGGCCCCCACCCCCTCCCTGAGGGAGGGAGCACTCACACTCCCCAACCCTTGCAGTCCTCCTGCTGGTGCTGCTTTTGTTGGTGAGAAAGAAGCGGAAGATCAAGGAGCCCCTCCTACTCCCAGAAGATGACACCCGTGACAACGTCTTCTACTATGGCGAAGAGGGGGGTGGCGAAGAGGACCAGGTGGGGCACTGGGGGCTCTGGGATTGGGAGGTTCAGTCACCTGCTCTCCTGCATTTCCCCACAGGACTATGACATCACCCAGCTCCACCGAGGTCTGGAGGCCAGGCCGGAGGTGGTTCTCCGCAATGACGTGGCACCAACCATCATCCCGACACCCATGTACCGTCCTCGGCCAGCCAACCCAGATGAAATCGGCAACTTTATAATTGAGGTGAGGCGTGGCAGGCCAGTCGAGGGCCACCCCGCTCCTAACTACCTGTTCTCTGTTGCCGCAGAACCTGAAGGCGGCTAACACAGACCCCACAGCCCCGCCCTACGACACCCTCTTGGTGTTCGACTATGAGGGCAGCGGCTCCGACGCCGCGTCCCTGAGCTCCCTCACCTCCTCCGCCTCCGACCAAGACCAAGATTACGATTATCTGAACGAGTGGGGCAGCCGCTTCAAGAAGCTGGCAGACATGTACGGTGGCGGGGAGGACGACTAGGCGGCCTGCCTGCAGGGCTGGGGACCAAACGTCAGGCCACAGAGCATCTCCAAGGGGTCTCAGTTCCCCCTTCAGCTGAGGACTTCGGAGCTTGTCAGGAAGTGGCCGTAGCAACTTGGCGGAGACAGGCTATGAGTCTGACGTTAGAGTGGTGGCTTCCTTAGCCTTTCAGGATGGAGGAATGTGGGCAGTTTGACTTCAGCACTGAAAACCTCTCCACCTGGGCCAGGGTTGCCTCAGAGGCCAAGTTTCCAGAAGCCTCTTACCTGCCGTAAAATGCTCAACCCTGTGTCCTGGGCCTGGGCCTGCTGTGACTGACCTACAGTGGACTTTCTCTCTGGAATGGAACCTTCTTAGGCCTCCTGGTGCAACTTAATTTTTTTTTTTAATGCTATCTTCAAAACGTTAGAGAAAGTTCTTCAAAAGTGCAGCCCAGAGCTGCTGGGCCCACTGGCCGTCCTGCATTTCTGGTTTCCAGACCCCAATGCCTCCCATTCGGATGGATCTCTGCGTTTTTATACTGAGTGTGCCTAGGTTGCCCCTTATTTTTTATTTTCCCTGTTGCGTTGCTATAGATGAAGGGTGAGGACAATCGTGTATATGTACTAGAACTTTTTTATTAAAGAAACTTTTCCCAGAGGTGCCTGGGGAGTGAACTGTTTTCTAAATAGAAGGTTTATTGGCATCTAACTCACATACCATACCATTCACTTGTTTAACGTTTACAATTCAATGGTTTTTAGAATTTTCAGAGTTCTGCAAAAAGAGTGGGCTCTGTTTACCCTGCTGGCTTCACCCAAGCTTCCTCTCAATGGCAGGGGATACTCAGGGTCAGCTTCCATGCCTAAGTGGGCTCAGGGAGGGGAGACTTGCCCTCCTTTGCAAAGTCAGTTGCTCCATGAGAGAGAACCATTAACCTCTTACCCCAAGGCTGAGCCCCTCCACAGCCCCAGCAAGGTCTCTTCTGGAACAGCGGCTGCCCTCCCTGCAGGACAGTGTGTGACGACTTCCTCTTCTATGCTGGAGGGGTCCCTGTTGAAAGGCAGGGGTTGGGGAACAGCCAGCTCTGCTACTTGCTAGCACATTTTTTTTTTTTTTTTTGAGACGGAGTCTCGTTCTGTCGCCCAGGCTGGAGTGCAGTGGTGTGATCTTGGCTCACTGCAAGCTCTGCCTCCTGGGTTCACGCCATTCTCCTGCCTCAGCCTCCCGAGTAGCTGGGACTACAGGTGCCTGCCACTATGCCCAGCTAATTTTTTTTGAGTGTGTGTGTTTTTTTAGTAGAGACGGGGTTTCACTGTGTTAGCCAGGATGTCTCGATCTCCTGACCTCGTGATCCGCCCACGTCGGCCTCCCAAAGTGCTAGGATTACAGGCTTGAGCCACCGCGCCCAGCGCTGGCACATCATTTAACCTCCAGTTGCCTCAGATTTTACATTTACAAAATGGGGAGTTTTTGTGGAGATTAAGTGAATTAATATCTGGCACATGGTCCATGCAATCTGTTAGTTGGTAACAGCTACCATTTATTCAGTACTTTTAAAGGCCAGACAGGACTTCGATTATTTCCTCTAAATCCTCACAATCACCCTCTGAGGGGACTTTCTCCTTTAAAGAATGGCCACATTGTATTTGTTTTTTTAAATGACATCTGGTCATCATCGAAATCAAGCAAAACAAAATTAAGAGAACCTACCCAAGATGTCAGTGAAATTGGAACATTCCTGACAATACCAGGGCATAAATGCAGGAATCAGGAATAGGCAGCAGTGATAGAACAATTCTGTTTGTGCCCTTGTTAACGTGAAGTTCAAAGTCATCTTTGCAATTAGCCAAAAGAATCTGAAGTGAAGCTGAGGAAATTGCTGATGTTGAAATAAACATTTCCTTCCATGAGGATGACTAATTCTGTAAAGCGTCTCTGCTCA